GAATTCTTAAGCATCTCTGTGGCTCACCTGAGGATTCCTTTCATCTCCCAAGATTTCAGAAGCACACAACAATGTTTGGCTATAGGCTGGGGAGTGTTTTCCGGGTCTGTATCAGTCCCATCCCTGTGCTTGCTTGTTTTATTTGCCCATCCATTCAGAAGATGTTTATGGAGCACCTTCTGTGTACACTGACCTGGGAGCTTCCTATACACGTCTAGCAGGGCCTGCCTGCACAGGGAGCTGGGGTCCCATCAGCCCAGGCAATACCACACCCAACCAGGCCATTCTCCCTGAGCCTATTTTTCTAAGCCTTATTTTCCGATACACCGTTTGACAAAGGATTTTTGAACTGTTCTAAGAGCATCCAGGGTAGTGTTTGGATGTTAAAATGCTGAAATGTCTCTGAATTTTCAATAGCCTGTAGACTAAATCAGACAAAATATTTGAAATCTGAATTGACTAGGAAAATACAGGTGGTATGGTTTCTAGCCATCAAAATCAGGCCCAGCTACCTCTTTAAAAATGTGTGTTTTAATTTTTACTTTTTCATTTGGGGCAGGCAATTTTATAAGACATTCGGTACCCTAAATATTTGGCTTCATCAGTAAGAAAAAAATGTTTTAAACATGTTTGTGTAATATCCTTAGCTCAATTCATTTAGGATTTTTTAATTTCAACCTTTTCTGTATTTTCTTTCAACATTTGGCCTAAGGGGAAAAACGGCCCATAGCTATGAAAGCTCCTTTGAAAGCATGGCAGGACTTGAAAAAGAAAGCTTGAAAACCACAAGTGTTTTATGTACAGTTGGCAGCTCCTTTTTAAGAGGTTTTCTCCCCACTGCAGTGTCTGTTCGATTGTGTTCTGCTTTGCTTCTCTCTCCCGGCCCCTTTCCCCCAGCCAAGTGTCTGCCGAGTCTCTCAAGTTCTCACTGTGTTTCCTCTTGCTGTGTTCTAGTCTCCGTCTCCTGGCAGCTCCTCCCCCTTGGGTGCAGAGTCATCAAGCACATCTCTTCACCCCAGTGACCCTGTGGAAGCGTCCACTAATAAAGAGGTAGGGTGCTGTTTTGTTACCAAAGCCATTGGCTCTTTTTGAAACCTCTTTGTCTTTATTACAGTCAAGAAAAAGCTTGGCTTCATTCCCAACCTACGTTGAAGGTAAGAGCTGAAAAGAAAATACTGAGCACTGATGGCTTCCTCACTGTGGCTCTATGTGTTACAGTTCCGGGACCCTGCGACCCCGAAGACTTGATCGATGGAATCATTTTTGCCGCCAATTACCTTGGCTCCACTCAGCTGCTCTCAGACAAAACTCCTTCCAAAAACGTGCGCATGATGCAGGCCCAGGAAGCCGTAAGCAGGATCAAGGTGAGGACATCTGGGTGCTCCAACAGGGACAGTCTCCTGTCTCTGTTTGTTCCATGCTAAGCAGATGGCCCAGAAATTAGCCAAAAGCAGGAAGAAGGTGCAGTACAAACAACTTCATCAGCTTGGTGTAAACTTTCTCTTGGTGCATTTTTTCTTCTCAGGCTCCTGAAGGCGAATCTCAGCCAATGACTGAAGTGGATCTCTTCATTTCTACCCAGAGAATCAAAGTGCTGAACGCCGACACACAGGTATCAGCTGGCTTCCACCTTTCCCAGGGTGATGGACTTACCCGCCCTCTCTTCCTGCCTCCAGGAGACAATGATGGACCACCCTCTGAGGACCATTTCCTACATTGCGGACATTGGGAACATCGTTGTGCTGATGGCCCGCCGGCGGATGCCTCGCTCCAACTCCCAGGAGAACGTGGAAGCGTCCCACCCATCCCAGGATGGGAAAAGGCAGTACAAGATGATCTGCCACGTCTTCGAGTCTGAGGATGTAAGGGTTGCTTCCTTTGATCTCCTTTTGGGTGACCATCTTTCCTCTCTGGCTGCTGTTCCAGGCTCAGCTGATTGCACAGTCCATCGGACAGGCATTTAGCGTGGCATACCAGGAATTCCTCAGGGCCAATGGGATTAACCCCGAAGATCTCAGCCAGAAGGAGTATAGTGACCTGCTCAATACCCAGGACATGTACAACGATGACCTGATCCACTTCTCCAAGTCGGAAAACTGTAAAGATGTGGGTACTTACCTGAAGCTGTTCTCCAGGCTTGGAGGTTTTCTAAATGTTTTTCTCCTTCCAGGTTTTCATAGAGAAGCAGAAAGGAGAAATCCTAGGTGTGGTGATTGTGGAGTCTGGCTGGGGATCCATCCTCCCCACCGTGATCATTGCCAACATGATGCATGGTGGCCCTGCGGAGAAATCTGGGAAGCTGAATATCGGTGACCAGATCATGTCCATTAATGGCACCAGCCTGGTGGGCCTGCCTCTGTCCACCTGCCAGAGCATTATTAAGGTACCTGAATATGGGAAAAATCAGTTGATGTGACCATACCCACTGTACTTTATTCATGTTTAAGGGCTTAAAGAATCAGTCCCGAGTCAAGCTGAATATCGTGAGATGTCCTCCGGTGACCACCGTGTTAATCAGAAGACCAGACCTTCGCTACCAGCTCGGTTTCAGCGTCCAGAATGGAATTGTAAGTAGAACACCTTCCACACCCTTTTCCACAATGAGGGTAACTCTGCCTTTGACTCTGGCAGATCTGCAGCCTCATGCGAGGGGGAATAGCTGAGAGAGGAGGCGTCCGTGTGGGGCACCGGATCATTGAAATCAATGGACAGAGCGTCGTGGCCACCCCCCACGAGAAGATCGTCCACATTCTCTCCAATGCTGTTGGGGAGGTAGGAGAGGTCCGGGGCTGAGGGTGGTGCTGGCCCCCCACTAAAGTGTGTTCTTTACCCTCAGATTCATATGAAGACAATGCCAGCCGCGATGTACAGGCTGCTGACGGCCCAGGAGCAGCCTGTTTACATCTGACCGCGGCCACACGCGGTGGCATGCATGGAGGACTCTCCTCTTCGTGGTTGTGTTTCTCGTGCTGCATCCCTGTGTCCACTGAGACTTTCCCCTCTCGCGCCCAGCATTTGGTTTTACACAGGAAGAGAAGAATCCACAAGGACCTCTTTACTCTCTCCGATTTGCTTTTTTTTTTTTTTTTTTTTCAATACCAGGGAAGTTTCGTATGCACTCCCTTGAGGATGGAGAGCAGCCAGCACCCACCTGGTACTGACCCAGGACCATCCTGGAGGGCTTTCTGGGTGTGTCCAGGGGGTGGGCTGTCACTGCTTGAGGGAGAATCCTCCCTTCCCAGGAGGTGCAGACTTCTTAAAAGGAGCTCGCGGGGCAGCAAAGCAGCTGATTCAGCAGTGCCTAAAACCCAGTTGCTGATCCCTGCTCTCTGAGTTTATCTGTGGGAATGTGGTAGTACCCAGGGCCAGCCCACGTCATTAAGGTTATGCACTGCCTGCCATGTAGTTGGGGCACCATACATTATTTCTTCCCAGAATCTCTGAGCCAACCTTAAACCTCTTCTATTGCTAGTTCTAATTTCAACGTATGTGTGTTTTCTAATACGAGCCTTCTCACCCCAGGATAAAAGGGGAAATAACTGCCTTGGGCAAGGACACCATAGTGTCACAGAGAGCTTGGCAATTCATGGGGCATCTGAAGCTTTACCAGGTTGTCCTCAAGTTATCAACCATTAGATAAACACAGGCAGGTACTGTCTGCTTCTCTCTCTCTCACACACACACACACACACACAGTCCCATTTGCATATCACCCTTCCCTGCTCCCACCACCAGTGAGACAAGCTGAAGATTAGGCACACAGATCCCCTGGAAACCCACCTCTCTGGAAGGCCCCTTCCCTGGCAGGTGGCCAGGCAGGCGGGGGCTGCTCAGCCTCATCCTGAGAGACCTGCCCTCTCTGCGCTGAGGCCCAGCCCCTCCAGCACCACTTTGGCTTAAAGCATCCTCCTCCTGGACTCCCCTCCCTGCCGAACACACATCCCAGGAGTCTGGGAAGGAGGGACTGTTCCCAAGAAGGCAAGCTGCAGGTGCAATTGCGTCTTGTTTTCTGGCCCAAGGCAAGACCAACTTTCTTCTCTGCTCAGGGCCACTAGGCGGATGTGATATTGGAAAGGCCAGAATAGTACATAAACCACAAAATTAAGGAGACAATAGCAACCTCAAGTTATGCCTCAGAATCCCCAGATGTGGTCCATAAACACCCTCTTGCTGCCTTGTGGGCCTGAGAGCATTTTTGGCTGGTGTGGAATTGTTCCGTGTTTTCATCAGGTGCCTCATATTTATGCTTCCGTCTCAGTTCAGTGTAGATGTTTTAGTAATATTATAATTCTGAGCCAGTTTTTCACTTGGTCCAAAGAGCATTTTGTGTTCATGTGAGGTGTGATTTGGCTTTGCTTTTGTTTTGTTTCATTCATGACCTCAGTAGAGACAGGGGAAGAGAAACTATTATATTTTGTAATTAATATAGTCCCTGTTCTCTGCATCCGAGATATTTATGTTGTGTCTATGGAAATAGGAACTCAGTGAGCAAATGGTGGGTAGCATGTATTTATAGAGAGAATGGAGGGATTCTAAGGAGGGAGCAAAGTGACTATAACAAGATTAGGGACAAGAGACTTCAACCAGAGAGTTCTGTGATCAATTCCCCGAGATCTCTGCATCTTCTGAGTTTTCTGCTTAGAATCAGGGAAGCTCAGTGCTTGACAGGAACGAGCAGTGGCACTCTCAGTTTCACTGTGTTACAAAGGAGCCCTGAGGAAGGGAGGCCGCTGGCTGCCCAGGTGCCCTGGGGGGAAAGGGACTTCTGCTGCTGCAGAGAGTGGCACCCGGTGGGGCCAGGGGCTCTGGGATGGTCCGTAAAGCTCCCCAGGACTTCTTTGAAGGATGCTTTACAGAATGTTTCTGGGAGACCAGCCTCAAGGTCAACCCATCACAAACGTGAGGACCAGGAAGGAACCATGGCCAGGGTTCTCCATTTGCTGTAGAGTATCTGGTGATACAGTGAGACACTAAAGAGTCATCAGCCAGTTCATCTTTCCTCTGCCAATAAGAGTGGATAGAACAGGAATGAAGTGTTACTGGTGGTATTTCAGGCATCAGGAGCCTTGGAAAATCATCGTAGGGGCCCATGCCTGTCTGTCCCTAGGCACCTGGGCAGTGCCACAGAGGCCCGCCCACGACTGGCCAGGGGACAGAACTCCAGTAGTGCATCCCTGTACAACCTGCACATAACGGTTATGTATGTTCACCTAAAGGAGAGAATATACTTTCTATTCCTATTGCACAAAAACCTTGTAAACTTTGAGAGGTGCTGAAAAAGCCAATTCTGCAAGCTCTCCTAGAGGACTGACATTGTAACATTAGAGTGAGAAGATTTCTCTGCCACATTCTTTTGTGTTAATCCAGGTGTGTCTTCACACCCAGTGAGTGGAAGTTGCTGGAGCTCGGTACAGGTCCACCCAGCTGAAGTGGGTTCTTTTTCCCACTACCACTGGGGCAAGGGAGTGAGCCTAGGTATGGTCACCTCAGCAGCCACAGTCTTAAAAGCAAGTCGCTAGATTTTTTGAAAGTCCCAAGAGAAGTGGTGGTCTTCCCTTCTGTCATCCCAGTATATATAGTTATACATGTAAATATCTAAATACCCCATGTAATGGGAAGGCTATGTACAGGGCAGCCTTCCCAAACGCTGTGAGGGCACAGAGCTGCTGTGGCTGCTCCACCAGGGTGTGCTGGTGGCTCAGCTTTGGGGTTGGACTCCCACGTTCACCTCCCCCTCCTGGTCCAGGCAGAGGCACCAGAACCCATCCTGCCTTTTCTCCAGTGTGAGCATTTCAGGGAGCCACCATCAGCCTTGGGTTCATGAGAGGAAGAAACCCCCAAAGACCAATGCCTGGAGCCCACTTCTCCAGCGACACCTTCCCTCGCCAGAGCAGGCTCCTAGGAGTGCATGGCAGGGGTGCCGGGTCCCTGTGCACGGGTTTGCTTTCTGAACATTGCCCATCAACACCGCCTTCAGGGAGTCCCAGAGTAACCTACTACCTCCCCCATCGCTCCTCTGCCCCCCTCACCCTGTGGGCACCAACACCTCCCGCACACAGATGAAAACCATCTACAGAGCCCTTCCCGGGTCCCTCGACCCAGTGGTGTAGCCGTTACCAATGTTTACAACCAGGGGCCGCCCCTCCTTAGATGTGTTTACTCGCATTCACAGGCCACCTGTTGGTTTGAGTTTCATGTGTCTCCTTCCCTGGCCTAGGTTGACTTGAGCACACAACTCGATCTTTCTTCCCCTCCATCAAGGCAGTGTGTGAGGACTGTGTGGGAATGACATTTCTTGTACATACTTAGCACAGCACCTAGAGTATGAACTTGTACTATTGTTCTGTAAAGAGGGTGAAATAGAGCTTATTGTAAAGTGTCGGGAGAAGTATAGTATTGTATTTGTAACAATATCGTTCTTTGTATACACAAAACTCAATGATCTATATATAAATATAAATAAATATATAAATAAAATATATCTACACGTGAGCCTGGAATGTGGACACCGCACACCCACTGAATGTACTTCCTTGACAGTCTGGTCACTGGTCCCTCCCTCCCTCCCTCCTCCGTCCCGTGGCCACAGTCATCCAGTTTGGGGTTGTGATGTATTTACTGTGCTATCTATCTTCCTTTATTTAACTGAACGCTAATGTCTGTATAAGAGTTGCTGCAACAATAAACAAGAACTTCACCTCTTGGCCTGGCCAAGTGTCTTCTTGTTGCAGGGAAG